TGTAAATATATATACAAACAGTAACCATTTACATGCATATAAAACATAATATAAATGTAATATTAGCTATATTCATATATAAAAATAGGTATATTTTATATATAAAATATATTACATTTAATTTTTTACATTTTGCATTAAGATATATTATTTCATATAAAACATTTAAGTACATATACATATAATTATCTATGTAATTATTATTGTTATTGTTGTTATTGTCTACTTTACCTCCCTGCAGGGATGGGGAGACCACGGCAGGCTTTTAAACATTCTTGGTCTCACTGAGCCGTAGGTGAGGAATCCCTGGTTCCTACAGACTCTGCTGTAATATGAGGAGCAGGGTTTAAGTTAGTTTAAAACTGACCCCATCATTTGAAACATTGCAATCTACAATGAATGCCACATAAATATCATTTCTCAGATTCCTATGATGCTCTTCTTTCAGATCTTTTCACTTCAATTTCTATAATAATTTTGTTTGTTTCTTGTCCTATTTCAAAGGCTTTCTTATCTCTGGAGCACCTAGCATAAGATAGAAATGTGTCAAAATATATGTTTTATTCATCATGTGAGTATTTTTAGGTCCTGTTAACCCCCATAACTATTGATTCAGAGAAGTAGGGTGGTTCTGAAAAATACAGGCATAATCTCTTTAACTTGTTTTATAGGAACCAGAATAAGGGTAATGTTTTCCTCTGTCTTCAAAATCATCAATAATCCATGCATTGTTTAACTCATGTCATAAGCAATAATGCCTTTCATATAGCCATTGGCATCAAAGAAGAAACACCCCCTTGATTTGATGGTAAGCGTGACACTACATAAACTCCCAGAAAACCCACTTCCTTTCCAGCAAATAGAAAACAACCGAGAGCCTGAATTCACTGTCAGCTTTGAACACTGAACGCGAGGACTGTTAACTGTTTCTGGCAAACATGAAGTCAGGCCTCTGGTATTTCTTTCTCTTCTGCTTGCGCATTAAAGTTTTAACAGGTAAGTGGTGTATTGAATATTTCTTATTAAGTTATAATTCAAGTAAACATTAAGAAAAAGCAAAGGTAGAAAAATTACGCACCCAAAAGACAGTGGTTTTGGTTTTTGAAAGTAGGAATAGTTTCAGGATATGGCCAAGGGCACCATGTCACTCATGTCACTGTGGATGGCATTGAGTTTGCATTGCTGCCTTTGATACTGTGTCTTGAGATGAAAAACATGTTTCATCAGACCATTAAATTTTTAAATTACCTGCTTGGAGTTACCTGTCAGTGGATAAACTAGCAGAGTGGCTTACTGTTCTTAGAGAAAGATGAAAGGCAAAATGACTTGTGTCAACAGAATGAAAATTAAATAGCTCTGGCATTTGGACTGGGAATTCTTTCTGTGGTAGAAAATAAAATGGGAAGTCTTTGAAAAGAAGGATTTTGATTTTAATCTTACCTGGATGATCTGTTATCTGAAATGTCCAGGGCACCATAGAGTTTTTATTGACACTAAGTATCAGAGTTCACCCTAAAAAGCCAAGGAGGAAAGGATAATGTAAAAATACTTCCTAGCCCCTGTAGACCTTACAAAAAAGATCATTCTGGAGTCCCTGATTCCTTCTCTTGAATGGCATATAGCAGACTCTATATGGACAATTTAAATAATGCTACATACAATGTAAGTTAATACACGTGTTTCTGCTGCTTTTTACTGTATATAATTTGTACTACTTTTGTTTTCTCTTTCACACTGAGCCCTATTCTTGAGGTTGAAAAAAGGAAAGTTAAGTAATATTAAATAACTTAAATAATCAAATAAACTAAAAGTGAAGGCAGAACTTTTAGTAGGTATGATCCTATCTAGGGATACATTTTTTCAGTGGCAAAAAAATAGACCTTACTGTTCTTACAAAAAATGAAAAAAAAATGAAATCAAATTGATCAAATGTTTCATCTTGTGCTGGCTCAAAGTGAGTTAAGTGCAGTTAAGAGGATTGAGGAATGTAGAATGAGCACAAGGACAGTTTTGGGCTACTTGCTGGTTTATGCCTTTTCTAGAATCTCATGAAGTCCTTTAGCGGCATGAATGACATGAGCAGCTTTGGAATTTATATTCATTCTTCATTCATCCATTTACTCATGTAGCATTGAGCACCTGCCTGGTAGCAGGTACTGTGCCAGATGGTGTATGTACAAGGATGAGCAAAACCAGGTCAACCCCTGTTCTTTGGAAGGTAACTGCATGGTAGAGAGAGATATATTAATCAAATAATCCCATTGATTAATGATAATTACAGGCAAAACTCAATTATATGAGGGAATGTAACAAGGAGCTTGACTAGACTGGGTGGGTGTGGAGGTGTAGCTGAGGAGCAGGGTTCATTGAAGTCTTTCCTGTGCAAGTGGCACTTGAGCGGAGATTTCAAGGACAAGGTAGCAATCAATGGGGAGAACGGTATGAAGGTAGGGAAGAACGTTCCATACCATGGAAGGAACAAGTGCAAAGAGCCTGTGGCAGGAAGGAATGAGGTAAGGTTAGGGAACTAGAAGAAAGCAGACAGATGTGCCTGAGCACAAAGAGGGAAGAGGCTGAGCTTGGTCCAAGATGACCAACTGGTCCAAGTTGGTCCAAGGTGAGGCTGGAAAGGAAAGTAGAGGCCAGACCATTCAGACCATATAGTCTATGTTCCAGATTTTGGATATTCTTCCAAGAACGTTGGTACCATTCGTGGAAGGGTTTGTTTGTATTGATAAAAATCATTCAACTAGGCCAAACCAATTTGGGCAGTTCTGGTTGTGGTATTATGCTCAGGAGAATTAAAGTAGCATCGGTGTCAATTCTGTGGAAGGTGAGATCCAGCCTTAGGTAGGATTGTTTTAAGTTTCCAGATTAAGCTGACGAATAATTTGTATTCTGGAACAATATTCATCGTAGATTCTAAATGAATACAACCAATGTTCACTCTCATTATAAAGAAAGCCATGAGATGTGGCATGCTGTTTGGCATGTGGCAAACCTGAGGCACGAGTGGCTAAATGGTAACAATAAATCTGCTAGCAATGATCCTATTTAAAATATCTCCACAATGCATGTATCCAGAAACTGCCATGTAAAAGCTCTAAAGAAAAAGAGCCAAACTCAAGTAAACTAAGTACTTGCTTGTCCTCTGTTGTATTTTCAATCCTCCCAATTTACATAGGCTTTCTCATGCCATGAAGATGTAGGCATTCTTACCTTTAGTCAGTGTTTGAAGAATTTCCAACCAGGAAAGGTTAAGTGATTTGTTACACAGTAGTTGGTGGCAGAACCAAAGTTAGAACTCTAATGTGACTCCAACATCTACATTCTTTCTAAACTGTGTTGAAGTAGTGGAGGTGTAACATAAATCTAAAGGAACGTAAATCTCAATGATTCTGATCACCTTTGTTATTTGGTTGTGAATTAAGAAGGATGGGAATCTTGCTGATTTCTAGTCTTTGATGGATCTCAATGTAGAATTTAACAAAGTCTTGTTTTTTTTTAATGAACTTGGAGCAATAGGACACTTTTAATTATAAAAATATCTACGAAAAATGTGAATGTCTAACTACATTTTGAAGACCCTCTTTGTAGACCTTATAGGCAACAGGGACCATATGAGTGATGGGACAAATTCTGGTTTTAGAAAGACTACTTTAAAAGCAGTGTGGATAATACACCAGATTGGGAAGGGCTGATGGCAGAGGGTGTCTAATAAACGTGCATGTATTATGATGTGTTCTGTGAGGAAGCTGGGAGGATAGCCCTCAAGGCCACTTTGAGCCTTCCTTTGTCACTGAGGCATTCCATTAGTGACTCCTGAATTCCACTTGGGAAAAGAGCCCCTCAGTGTCTCCAGCGTCTGAGAGAAGTCTGTGAAGATGACTGACCTTGGAGCCCCTCTTAGCCTCTCCACGACTGAGTAAATGTCATCTCCTGACAGCACCCCCTTCCAGAGTGTTCTTGTTAGATTTAACAAAAATCCCAGTTGTCAATTTTTTCTTTTGATAGATGAATTCAGGCCATTCCCAGTCAGCATAAGCCTCTACTTGATTTTATTTCTATGTTTATTTACTACTTATTTTTCTTTGTTGTATCCTCTTTTTCTCTTTTATTTTTGTTGGTGTGATGAAATTTCTTTTGACTCTCCTCTTTGCCTCCGGTTAATTTGGAAGGTCGACTACAGTTCTTAATTTACTAAGTAATTGACATGTTCAAAGAATCTTAATTGAATGTCTACTTGTTTATCATTGTATGAAAATAATGAAAATGCCTTTGTCTGATGTGCCTAGTCCCCATCCCCTGCACTGATATGAGAACTTAAGAATGTTCTTCCTTTCCCACTCTCACACTTCCCCCAGACAGTGCACCCTGCTCCATACGTGGGTTTTGTGGAAATAATTTAAAACTTACAGTTGCAGATCATTGCTAGGTTTCCTCTTACAGTATTTCTCTTCTGTTTCAAGAATCCTTTCTTAACACTTACATCACATACGTTCAATGACAACATCATTCTGGACATCTGCTCCTGTCTTGTGATCTCTGTTCTAATCTAATGATCAGAAGACTTCTCTTATTTTCGTTAAATACCCCCAACTCTCTGAATTCCAGTACAGGTAAGGGTGTCTTCCTTTTACCTTGATGAGTGACTTTTGCTTTGTTTTCTTTCTTTTTATGCAGGAGAAATCAATGGTTCTGCCAATTATGAGATGTTTATATTTCACAACGGAGGTGTACAAATTTTATGCAAATATCCTGACATTGTCCAGCAATTTAAAATGCAGTTGCTGAAAGGGGGGCAAATACTCTGCGATCTCACTAAGACAAAAGGAAGTGGAAACACAGTGTCCATTAAGAGTCTGAAATTCTGCCATTCTCAGTTATCCAACAACAGTGTCTCTTTTTTTCTATACAACTTGGACCATTCTCATGCCAACTATTACTTCTGCAACCTATCAATTTTTGATCCTCCTCCTTTTAAAGTAACTCTTACAGGAGGATATTTGCATATTTATGGTAAGACATTGCTTTCATCTTCCAAACTTAAGTTTTCATTAACATACCTTTTTTTCCAATCCAGAATCACAACTTTGTTGCCAGCTGAAGTTCTGGTTACCCATAGGATGTGCAGCCTTTGTTGTAGTCTGCATTTTGGGATGCATACTTATTTGTTGGCTTACAAAAAAGGTAAGCGATTTCTATCTTTCCTTGTATCTGCTTGACCAAGCATGTTTCTGGCTTTTTCTTTCAGAAGTATTCATCCAGTGTGCACGACCCTAACGGTGAATACATGTTCATGAGAGCAGTGAACACAGCCAAAAAATCTAGACTCACAGGTATGACTCCATTTGGGGGTTTGGGAAGGGAATTTAGATAATTTATGCTGAATTTTTGTTACAGATGTGACCCTATAATATGGAACTCTGGCACCCAGGCATGAAGCACGTTGGCCAGTTTTCCTCAACTTGAAGTGCAAGATTCTCTTATTTCCGGGACCACGGAGAGTCTGACTTAACTACATACATCTTCTGCTGGTGTTTTGTTCAATCTGGAAGAATGACTGTATCAGTCAATGGGGATTTTAACAGACTGCCTTGGTACTGCCGAGTCCTCTCAAAACAAACACCCTCTTGCAACCAGCTTTGGAGAAAGCCCAGCTCCTGTGTGCTCACTGGGAGTGGAATCCCTGTCTCCACATCTGCTCCTAGCAGTGCATCAGCCAGTAAAACAAACACATTTACAAGAAAAATGTTTTAAAGATGCCAGGGGTACTGAATCTGCAAAGCAAATGAGCAGCCAAGGACCAGCATCTGTCCGCATTTCACTATCATACTACCTCTTCTTTCTGTAGGGATGAGAATTCCTCTTTTAATCAGTCAAGGGAGATGCTTCAAAGCTGGAGCTATTTTATTTCTGAGATGTTGATGTGAACTGTACATTAGTACATACTCAGTACTCTCCTTCAATTGCTGAACCCCAGTTGACCATTTTACCAAGACTTTAGATGCTTTCTTGTGCCCTCAATTTTCTTTTTAAAAATACTTCTACATGACTGCTTGACAGCCCAACAGCCACTCTCAATAGAGAGCTATGTCTTACATTCTTTCCTCTGCTGCTCAATAGTTTTATATATCTATGCATACATATATACACACATATGTATATAAAATTCATAATGAATATATTTGCCTATATTCTCCCTACAAGAATATTTTTGCTCCAGAAAGACATGTTCTTTTCTCAAATTCAGTTAAAATGGTTTACTTTGTTCAAGTTAGTGGTAGGAAACATTGCCCGGAATTGAAAGCAAATTTATTTTATTATCCTATTTTCTACCATTATCTATGTTTTCATGGTGCTATTAATTACAAGTTTAGTTCTTTTTGTAGATCATATTAAAATTGCAAACAAAATCATCTTTAATGGGCCAGCATTCTCATGGGGTAGAGCAGAATATTCATTTAGCCTGAAAGCTGCAGTTACTATAGGTTGCTGTCAGACTATACCCATGGTGCCTCTGGGCTTGACAGGTCAAAATGGTCCCCATCAGCCTGGAGCAGCCCTCCAGACCTGGGTGGAATTCCAGGGTTGAGAGACTCCCCTGAGCCAGAGGCCACTAGGTATTCTTGCTCCCAGAGGCTGAAGTCACCCTGGGAATCACAGTGGTCTACCTGCATTCATAATTCCAGGATCTGTGAAGAGCACATATGTGTCAGGGCACAATTCCCTCTCATAAAAACCACACAGCCTGGAAATTGGCCCTGGCCCTTCAAGATAGCCTTCTTTAGAATATGATTTGGCTAGAAAGATTCTTAAATATGTGGAATATGATTATTCTTAGCTGGAATATTTTCTCTACTTCCTGTCTGCATGCCCAAGGCTTCTGAAGCAGCCAATGTCGATGCAACAACATTTGTAACTTTAGGTAAACTGGGATTATGTTGTAGTTTAACATTTTGTAACTGTGTGCTTATAGTTTACAAGTGAGACCCGATATGTCATTATGCATACTTATATTATCTTAAGCATGTGTAATGCTGGATGTGTACAGTACAGTACTGAACTTGTAATTTGAATCTAGTATGGTGTTCTGTTTTCAGCTGACTTGGACAACCTGACTGGCTTTGCACAGGTGTTCCCTGAGTTGTTTGCAGGTTTCTGTGTGTGGGGTGGGGTATGGGGAGGAGAACCTTCATGGTGGCCCACCTGGCCTGGTTGTCCAAGCTGTGCCTCGACACATCCTCATCCCCAGCATGGGACACCTCAAGATGAATAATAATTCACAAAATTTCTGTGAAATCAAATCCAGTTTTAAGAGGAGCCACTTATCAAAGAGATTTTAACAGTAGTAAGAAGGCAAAGAATAAACATTTGATATTCAGCAACTGAAAATACCTCACTGTGTTTTCTTGGGGGGAGCAGGG